TCGGGAGAGCGCTGGCCTCTCCAGTAAATGGTGGGGATCCGCACGCCTCAAAGGGCTGCGCCCCGGGACCCCAGCTGCTCCGCTCCTCACAGCCTGACCCTGCTTCACTTCCAGCCGTGCTCACCTCCGCCCTTTACCTCTCCTCAGCCTCGGAGAAGGCGGGACCCGGGACAGCGACAGAGCACGGAGAAAGCTCCGCGGGGGAAACAAGGAAATCCCCACCTTCTATCCCTGTCTCGTGGTGCGGTCCCCTGTGACGGCCTCAGACCTGCGGGGAACCCAGGACTTTGCCGCCTACCACGGTCTCAGCCTTATTCTCGAGCCTCTGGGCGCCTGCAACCGGCTGTCTGTCTGTGTGCCTGTTCACTCTCCCCCGGGGATGCGGGTGAGTCGGTCTTCTTGCCTCACTTTGCTAGCCTTATTCGCCCACTCTTGCCTTGCTCTTCCAGGAGGGCCGGGGGAGGGGGTCCTCCGGTCTGGGTTCATGAGTGTGGGTGTGGGTATAAATCTAGGGGTTGGCGCACTGAGCCTAGGCCTGCGCCCCCGCCTCCAGCACCCCCACCGACCCCACCCCGCCAAGCGCCCGAGCAAGGCCAACCTCCTGTTCTCTGCTAGGTCTCTCCGAGGTCGCCTTCTTTGCGCACTTTGGTTATTGATCCTGCTGAACCGGCCGGAGCGCAGCGGCTGCGCTTCTCTGGGAAAGAACGGAGTGGGGAGGTGAGTAGGCTAGGGGAACGGTGGAGGGGAGGAGAGGTTGATCAACTTTAGGAGGGGGTGTAGGGCGTTCCTCAGGGCCGCCCCAGTCTCCCTCTGCCGGGCTTGGAGCAGGGCTAGACTAGGGGTGGAGCGGGACCACCGCTCCCCTCCCCCTCTCCCCCTGGCGCGGAGCCCCGGCGCAGCTGGGAGTCTTGGAAACCTGACTCCCGCCCAATCAGCAGGGAGGGGAGGAGCAGCGGCCAGGAGCGGGGCCTGAGGAGGAGGAGTCGAGCGGGGGCGCGAGGGGCGGGGAGCGGCGCTCCCGGCCAGCGTAGGCTGGCTCCGCCGTAGAGGGGTTGGCAGTGGCGGTCAGCATGGGCGATGGGGGCGCCGAGCGCGACCGGGGCCCCGCGCGCCGGGCGGAGTCTGGTGGCGGCGGTGGGCGCTGCGGAGACCGCAGCGGAGCGGGGGACTTGCGAGCTGATGGCGGTGGCCACAGCCCAACGGAGGTGGCCGGGACCTCAGCCTCCAGTCCCGCAGGCTCCAGGGAGAGTGGAGCCGACAGCGACGGGCAGCCCGGGCCCGGCGAGGCAGACCACTGCCGCCGCATACTGGTGCGAGGTAAGGGGACAGCCCGCGGCCCTGCTCCACTGAACTAAGCTGGCTCCTTTCATGGCCTCTGCAGATGCCAAAGGGACAATTCGGGAAATTGTCCTGCCTAAGGGCCTGGACCTGGACCGGCCCAAGCGGACACGTACATCCTTCACTGCCGAGCAGCTGTACCGCCTGGAGATGGAGTTCCAGCGCTGCCAGTATGTGGTGGGCCGCGAGCGCACTGAGCTGGCCCGCCAGCTGAACCTCTCCGAGACCCAGGTAAGAGACCAGGGCCAGGCCACTCCACTCTTCTACCCTCTAATCACAAGTATGGTCTTTCTAGAACCAGCCCCAGTCCTGAAACTACCTAGAGATCCACCCTGAATCACCTCATTAGCATACAACAGTAAGTCTTATTTATTTATTTATTTATTTATGAGACCCCACAACCTATATATTTTTTGTTCCAGGTGATTTAATGCACAGTGATGTCTGAGAATCACTGGCTTATGGAAAAGTGAGCAAATCTGACCAGATGATGTGATCACCATGTTGCTTAAAAGACTTCATCAACTGCCAGCACTTTAATAAGTCTGTGATTATTAGCCCACCGAGTCATCACAACAAAACTATGAGGAAGAGTTAAGAACCCCATTTTACTGGTGGGGAAACTGAGGCTCCAAGAAGTTAAGTAACTTGACTTAAGTCATCTAGCTAGTTAAGGGAACCAGAATTGAATCAGTGGCTGTCTGACCTCTGATTCTCCACGATAGTTTGCTACTATATATTGTCTCCTCCACTATATTGTTTGCTACTTCAACCAAAACACTTACCGTGTTGTAACACTTACTGCTTGCCCATGACCCACCCTGCTAGTGTCTGACAGCCAAGAGGGTCAAAATGGAGTTTTATTTATTTTTGTTTTTTCAGCACCTGGCAATGCCTGGCTTGCATCAAATGCTTGATATTTCTGTGTTGCCTGAATGAATGACCAGAGTACCAGGGTCCAAGTAGGACATAAGAGGATGTGGCTGCAGAGGAAAGGAAGATGAGAAGCTGGCTCAGGACTCCCCTCCTGCAGCTGGGCTGGAGGACGTTCTCAGGGCCAGGAGCCCAGGAGCCAGGTGGAGAACAAACTGCCAAGTCCCAATATCCCCCCGGGATGCCCACCTAGCTTGGGTAAGAGCTGCTCCAGCCCTTCAGCATTGTCCTCAGCCTCATGCTTGATGCCTCTGCCTCAGATGGCTTCTTCCAGAACAGCACGATAGATGGTACCTTCCTAGTGCAGATTACAAAAACCAAGCCATCCTAGATACACAGATACCACTCACCTCAGATTAAGTATGGGCCCATGGTCACAGAAAACAGTCTTCAAAAGATGAATGCCATTTCCAGATCAACAATGAATCCTGGAATTTGATATTGACCATGAGCCCAAAGAAGCTGGTGGATAATCTCCTGGAAAATTCCTCTGTAGTCCTGGCAGCCAAGTGGAAACTGTGCCCATCTCCTGGTGCGCGGCCATGGATCACAGTGTGGCCCAGAAAGAAATCAGGGAGGGGGCAGTGCCATGGGTCACAGTGTGGCCCAGCAAGAGATCGCGGAGGGGGGCGGGGCAGCCACCAAGCACTCACTGAGTCCCAGGGAGTCAAGATGGCAGCCTCCAGGAGGCCACACAGGACCCTGAGAAAACAGAGGAGGGAGACAGCCCAGAAGGTGCACTGGGCAGGTGAGGGGAGAGGCACAGCTGCGGAGGTGTGCTGGCCCCGCCACCCTGTGAAGTCGGCTAGGAATGGTTTCCCAGAAGTGGATAAGGACCGATCACTTTGGATTTAACCTTGAGAAGAGGATGAACCTGAGATGGAAATGAAGGTTTCCTGGGGCAGGAGGGACACATTCAGAGGGCTCTGAGCCTGTCTGTTCTTCAGAAAGACAGAGAGACAACATTTGCAGGGCCCTGTGAACCTACCCGCTAGGGCCTGAAGGGCCTGATAGGCTTGGTGGGCCTGATGGGCTTGATGGTGGGAAGTAGAGAGTTGACCCTTCTTACTCTCACCCTTGAAGTTTGCAATGCTGGGAAGCACATTAGATTCACCCACAGAGCTTTAGAAGAATACCCAGGCCTCAGCCCCATTCCCTAGAGATTCTGATTTAATATGGGTGAGGCATGAGGCCCGGACATCATCCCAGAAAATTCCAGTGTGCGGCCAAGGTTGAGAATTCCTGACCTAGCCCATATGTGGCCAAGAAACAAGCACCCCTGGTCCCAGCCCCTGCTCCATCTGCCTCTGACTTCTCCTCTCCTAGGGTCCAGGCTCACCTTCTCAGGAGACGCCCAAACCCAGCACCAGCCCACACCCGCCTCTCCTTGCTACACCCAGAGCTGCAGGAAGATGGGATATGTGGGAGAGCACCTTGTAAATGCCTGGTCATTCCTCATCTGTCACACCCCATTACTGCCACTCCCTGAGTACGAATTGCCCTCTGTTTTTTGGGAATGAGTTAGTGCCACTCCCCCACTAGACCCTCAGCTTCCCAAGGACTGGAGTCATGACATCTGTGTCTCCTCTCCCTCTAGTTCAGAAACAGAGCTAGAAACAGAGAAAGCCAGCGATAAATAACTATTCACATTTCCTGTGGGCCAGGCGTGATGCCAAGCTCCCTAAATGGGTTTTCTTCTTTCATCTCTGCAATAGCCAAGTATTATTGTCCCCATTTTAAAGATAAGACACTGAGGCTCAGGGGTTCCTGGAGGTGGCCTGGCCTCAGGTCCTAGGACGGGGAGGTGCTGGCTTGGCTAAGAGGTCAGGAAGCTTCCCAGCAGGGAGGGGGAATGCAGCAGTGTGCAGCGCTATGGTCCTTGAGGATCTGGTGAGACTCCTTCCCTCAGCAGTCAGATTCCAGAGGTGACAAATGGGAAAGGGTTTTCTTCTTTCCAGTCATTGCCTTCAGCTAGACTTGGCTGAATCTTCCTTGACCATCCCTTACTGATATCTTCTTCAAATGTCCCCTCTTCAGGGAGGCTGTATGTGCCATTCCATTAACAAAACAGTCACCCCCCTCCTTCCTTTCTGCTATCCTGCCACCTTTCTCTAAAGCAGTGCCCCCCAGAGTATGGCCCTTGGGCCACTGCCAGCCCATAAACTGTTACCTGTCTATGACATGGTAAGTATAGAAATAAAGAATAGGTATTTAGAAAAGGCCTGGAGCGGTGGCTCATGCCTGTAATCCCAGCACTTTAGGAGGCCGAGGTGGGCAGATCACGAGGTCAGGAGTTCGAGACCAGCCTGGCCAACATGGTGAAACCCTGTCTCTAGCAAAAATACAAAAATTAGTTGGGTGTGATGGCACACGCCTATAATCCCAGCTACTCAGGAGGCTGAGGCAGGAGACTCACTTGAACCCCGGAGGTGGAAGTTGCAGTGAGCCGAGATCATGCCACTGCACTCCAGCCTGGGCTACAGAGTGAGACTCCATCTCAAAAAAAAAAAACAATGTATATAGCAATCTTTCCAGTAATTCATTTTAATTGTATTTTTTAAAGTATTGGTCCTCAACAAAATTGGACACTTTATAAAGTGGTCCTCACCTCAAATCATTTGAGAAACACGGCTCAAAGCCCTTGCTGCCAATTGACAGACAGGCTTGTTTGTGTTTGTTGTTCATCCTCTGCCTCCCCAACTCCACCGCCCACTCCACGTGGCAAGGATTCACTGGGCTTTGTTCACTGCTGATTCCCTGGGCCTCAATGTATATCTGGTGAGTGAATGAATGGATAAATGAAGCAATCAACCTCAAGTAGGTCTCATAACTTTCTGGTCACTTTTGATTATTGAATCTGCATCCGCCAGGTGCGGTGGTGTGCACCTGTAGTCCCAGAACTTGGGAGGCTGAGGCAAGAGGATCACTTGAGGCCAGGATTTTGAGGCTGCAGTGAGCTCTCATGACACTAGTGTACTGCAGCCCAGGCAGAAAACCAACACTTTGTCTCTAAAAACAAAAATAAAGAAATAAACTCAATCCAATGTCCTTCAAAACACCAACTCACATCTAGTTTAAATCTCATCTTCTCCTGAAGCCCCACACCTGCTTCCCCACTCAGAACAGCCTTGACTCACTGCTTGCCAGCAAGGTTTGAGGTTTGAGGAAAGCACATCTCACATAGGAGCATGAACACCCAGTCATCCTGCTGAAGAACTACAAAAGGACCCCTGCCCACTCTTTACCTCCTCCCAGTGCAGCCTCTGGAGGGGATTGTGATCTGTCTCAGTCACTTGCTCCCTCTTCCCCCAACAGCCACCTCCTCCAGGATCAGACGACAGGGGGTGGCTTCAAGGAGGCAGAGATCTTTTTAAAAGACTGGACATCTTCTGGTGTGAGGAGGGGAAGCACCAAGGCCTCACTTTCTGAAGGCCTTTGCTGAAGGGCCAGTCACTCCTAGCAGGTGGTGATGTCTGGCATGGCCCAGGTGGCCCAGTCTGTCTTGGCTCTGCCTGTCTTCTTAACCTGGGCAGCCCTCTGGCTCAAGCCTTCTCCTCCACCCATCTCTTGGCAACTTCTCAAAACCACAGCAGTTGCTGGACTATTAAATCTTCCAAAAGCTGGAAGGAACCAGCAAGGTCTTCCTGACCTTTTCTTATTGG